GACCTTGGCCCCGCCCTGGGCCTGTCCTGGGAGCTGGGGTTGGGTAGTGCTGTGGGTGCTAATGGGGACCTGGGGGAGTCAAAGGACCAAAGGGTGTGGAAATGGGTGACAATGGGGTGAAAGACTTGGGGGGGTTGCTGATGGGGGTCGGAGCATGTGGCAGTAAGCCTCACGCCAATAAGTCGTGTAAGGTTCAAGGCCCCGTGTGTGCTTGTGGAAGGAGGGCGGGGTGCGGAGCGGGTGAGGGACCCGAGGGTGTATAACGGGGGGTAGGGTGTCGAGGAAGTTCTAAGACATGCTCATAGGGATTATGTCCGCAGAGAGGCCCGGTGTGTGTTCATGGGGGACAGGGTGGCACAGGTACCAGAACGTGTGTTGGTGGGGTCAGGGCTCTGAGGCCTGGTGCGTGGCGATGAGGCCCTGGATGGTGTTAATACTGCGTGTCTGTCCGTGGGGCCTGCAGTGTGTGAGAATGCAGTGTGTGCTTGTGGAGGGCAGGTAGCTGAAGGACTCGAGTGTGGTGTGTGCGCCAGTGGGGGTCATGGCTGTAGAGGGTGTATGCCTGTGGCCTCGAAGGTCTAGGTAGTTTGGGACCCAGTATATGCTAATGAGGGCAGAGTGGAGGAAGGACCTGAGGGTATCTAACGGAGGAAGGACTGTGGAATACCTGAGCCTGGCCTAAAGGAGATGAGAATTGCGTGTCTGTCTGGGCCCAGGAAGGAGTGGTGGGGAAGTGTCTTAGCACTGTCAGAGGCTTAGTGGACGAAGGGTAAAGGTGATGTGAGGTGTGAGTGTGTCCATGGACACAGGGAATGTGAGTCTCGAGGGCACACTAGGAAGGAGCAGGGTAATAGAAGTACTGGTGGTTGCTAATGTGGGTTTAGAGACATAGAGGCACTTCAATGTGTGCCATTTCGAGAGTCAGCTGTGTGAAGTCTGGAATATGCTAATAAGCATCAGAACCTTGTGAAGATTGTGCCCTTGTGTCCGCGGAGGACCAGAGTATGTTGAGGTTCCAGGGGGTGCTACTCGGGGGTAGGGCTGCGGAGGGGATCTAGTGTGTAATAAGGGGGATCAGGGCTTTCATGAAGGGATCTAAGTGTGAACCAACAAGGATTATATCTGTGGAGATATCTCTGAGCAGAGAGCAATAGAGGACAGGAATGTGTGATGATCTCGGTGTGCTAAAGTGGATTACAGCTAGGGAGGGCTGAAGTGTGTGCTAATGGGAGTCAGGGCTGAATGAGACCTGTGTGCACTAATGAGGGTCAGGCCATGGTAGAACAGTGTGTTTGTGTGTCCCTGCGGAATAGGGCTGAGTAAGGGTTCAGGGTGCACTAATGGGGAGGCAGGACTGTGTGAGGCCCGGCGTGTGCTAATAGAAATCAGGCCTGAGTGAAGACTCAGTTTGTGCTGACAGAGGGGACAGGACAGTGGAAGGACTGGAATGTGTGTTAAGGATGGTCGTAGCTGTGAAGGGGCCTGAGTGTGGGTAACACTGGTTAGAGATCTATCTGTAAGGTTCACTTTATGTTAATAGCATTCAGAGCAGCATGAAGAAGGTCCAGTGAGTGCTAATGTGGGTCAGCTATAGAGTACCCCAAGTGCATGTTAATAGAGGTCAGAATCATGTAGGGGGAACAGTACGTTAATGAGGGGAGTCAGTACTATGGAGAAGGTAACAAGCAGCTAGGCCAGGGAGGGGCCCAAGAATGTGGTGGCAAGAGTTACTTAGAGGAGGCTAAGTGTGTGCTGACAGAGTTCAGGGCGGTATGTTATGTGTTAGGGCTTTGAATGCTGATGGGTATATGAGATAATAGCAGGTAAGATGTAGTGAGGCCTCCTTGAGGGTCTAGCGTGTATTAATGGGGATCAGGACATAGGGTGCGATGACCAAGTCCTTAGTGGTTGGTGTGTTGAGTATCCTTGAGTATGAGAGTAGTCTGAGGATGGGTGTATGTCTTTGGGGATCAGGAAGGGTCAGGCAGGACATGTGCCTTTTTTGGGGTAAGGTTTTATGTCCAGTTTCTTGCTCCCTCCTTTTTTGAAATCTAAAAAGCTCATTCAACTGAAATGATATTTAAAAGTTTCCTTGCGTATAAATGTTCAATTATCTCTGTTCACAGGGGCATGTCTGAGACCCCCATCCCCCTTTCTGGGAGTGTTATGTGATATACAGATTTTACACCCCATCTTCCTAAAATCCCAAAAAACTGAACTCCAGAGCATGTCCAGCCCTTGGGGTTTCCAGTTAGAGGTCGTGGACCCATGGCTCCTCCTGGCTTCCTCCCCATCCTCCATTCAGCCCTACTTCCAGTCTCCCCCAGCCCCTCCCCTACTCCCTGTCACAACATGCAAAGCAACTGGGTATCTGTGCCATATGGGGACACAAGGTTGTCTTTGGGAGCTGGCCATGCTTTACCTTCCTTGCCTTAGGCCCAGTATTCAGCCTCCCAGGTCAGGATGTTTTGTGGTTATCCTGGGTTCTCCATGGATGGACCTCATCCTGTATCTGAGGTCTTTCTGCTAGGGTGGCCCCTACCCCTCCTGGGGATAGTGAGTTCAGCCAGGTGGGGGCGAGAACTGCTGGGGGAAGCACCTGATTTCAAGGTAGCAGATGACCCATTTCTCTCCTCAAATCCAGCCCCAGTCTCATCCTCGACCTCCTATCTAGCTCTACTTCCCTTGGGCCCAGGGCCATCTTAGGCCCTGCTGTGAGTCCAGATGGTTCCTGGGTCAGGTCTTTCCCCCTCCTTGCTGGCCCAGAGCCCAAGAGGAAGCAGAAGACGGCTGGCCTAAGCCTTTTGGTGGCCCCATTCCCTTCAGCAATCCATCTAGGTCATCTTCCTGTCGATGCCAGCATCCCTGGGCTACCTTGTTTAGGGTTGTTCAATGAATAGCAGGGACTCATCACCTCAGCAGAGGTTGGTCCTAGGCCCTCAGCCCCCTGATTCACTTATTTCTGCCATAAGCACTTTTTGAGCATCTACTCTGTGTCAGTCACTATTCCAGGTCCTCAGGATATAGCCGTGACCTAAACACAGAAATCTACCCTGGCGGAGCTGATCTTCTAGTTGTGGCGGTGAGGAGATAGACAGTAAAGACTAAAGAAACCAATAAGTAGGTGGTGTCATTTCTGAGGAGGTAATGAGGAGACCCATTTCCATCCTTGTCCCTTGCTCAGATCGCCATGGATCGGATGAAGAAGATCAAACGGCAGCTGTCAATGACACTCCGAGGTGGCCGAGGCATAGACAAGACCAATGGTGCCCCTGAGCAGATAGGCCTGGATGAGAGTGGTGGTGGTGGCGGCAGTGACCCTGGAGAGGCCCCCACACGTGCTGCTCCTGGGGAACTTCGTTCTGCACGGGGCCCACTCAGCTCTGCACCAGGTGGGTCCACTGGCTATCCCCTCTCCCATATGCTGGCCTGCCCTACCCCTCTCCCTGCCACCAGAGATTGTGCACGAGGACTTGAAGATGGGGTCTGATGGGGAGAGTGACCAGGCTTCAGCCACGTCCTCGGATGAGGTGCAGTCTCCAGTGAGAGTGCGTATGCGCAACCATCCCCCACGCAAGATCTCCACTGAGGTGCTTGACCCCGTCTGGATGGTGGAGGAACTTGATCCTGTTTCTCTCTTGCCTTACCTGCTAGGACATCAACAAGCGCCTATCACTACCAGCTGACATCCGGCTGCCTGAGGGCTACCTGGAGAAGCTGACCCTCAATAGCCCCATCTTTGACAAGCCCCTCAGCCGCCGCCTCCGTCGTGTCAGCCTAGTAAGCACCTTCTGTTCCCGTCCTCTCCTTTTGCCAGCTTTAACCTGCCTCATTTGTCCCACAGTCTGAGATTGGCTTTGGGAAACTGGAGACCTACATTAAGCTGGACAAACTGGGCGAGGTGAGAGGCAAATAGGAGGCCCATGGTGGGGACACCTCTCCTGTCACACTTCCTCACATTCCAGGGTACCTATGCCACCGTCTACAAAGGCAAAAGCAAGCTCACAGACAACCTTGTGGCACTCAAGGAGATCAGACTGGAACATGAAGAGGGGGCACCCTGCACCGCCATCCGGGAAGGTACACACCCCCATCCCATCTGCCCCAGGCTTCTTCCCCTGTCCCACTCCCATGCTTCCTGCAGTGTCCCTGCTCAAGGACCTCAAACACGCCAACATCGTTACGCTACATGACATTATCCACACGGAGAAGTCCCTCACCCTTGTCTTTGAGTACCTGGTAAGGTTGAGTGGCAGTAGGTCCCAGGGGGACCTCATTCCTGTACCACCTCTTCTTTCCTCAGGACAAGGACCTGAAGCAGTACCTGGATGACTGTGGGAACATCATCAACATGCACAACGTGAAAGTGGGTGTGGGGCAGGAAGCAGGGGCACAAGGTTGACCTCTGCCTGCCATTCCTGGGTCCCCAGCTGTTCCTGTTCCAGCTGCTCCGTGGCCTGGCCTACTGCCACCGGCAGAAGGTGCTACACCGAGACCTCAAGCCCCAGAACCTGCTCATCAACGAGAGGGGAGAGCTCAAGCTGGCTGACTTTGGTACCACTGGCCTCCCCTTTCTTATTGGCTCCCTCATTCTAGCTGTCCTTTCTCTGATTTCCAGGCCTGGCCCGAGCCAAGTCAATCCCAACAAAGACATACTCCAATGAGGTGGTGACACTGTGGTACCGGCCCCCTGACATCCTGCTTGGGTCCACGGACTACTCCACTCAGATTGACATGTGGTAAGGACAGGTGGAAGTGTGGCAGGGGCCATGCCTTTCTATTCACTGTGCCCTCCCTGCCCAGGGGTGTGGGCTGCATCTTCTATGAGATGGCCACAGGCCGTCCCCTCTTTCCGGGCTCCACGGTGGAGGAACAGCTACACTTCATCTTCCGTATCTTAGGTGAGGAGGCATGGGCCCTAGGCGCTGTGGAGAAATGTTTGGGATAACTCCTCTTCCCTACTAGGAACCCCAACTGAGGAGACGTGGCCAGGCATCCTGTCCAACGAGGAGTTCAAGACATACAACTACCCCAAGTACCGAGCCGAGGCCCTTTTGAGCCACGCACCCCGGTGAGGCTGGTGGGTGGGTGGGCGTTAGGGGCTTTTAAATCAGGTCTCTTTGTCCTTGTGGCAGACTTGATAGCGACGGGGCCGACCTCCTCACCAAGCTGTTGCAGGTGAGACCACCTTGGGTCAGCCTTGGGGGTATAATACTATCCCCCTCCCCGCACCCCCACTCAGTTTGAGGGTCGAAATCGGATCTCCGCAGAGGATGCCATGAAACATCCATTCTTCCTCAGTCTGGGGGAGCGGATCCACAAACTTCCTGACAGTGAGTGGAGCTGGGGAATGGACCGGCCAGCGATCCCCCACTTCTATGTCTCCCCCATCTGTAGCTACTTCCATATTTGCACTAAAGGAGATTCAGCTACAAAAGGAGGCCAGCCTTCGGTCTTCGTCGATGCCTGACTCAGGTAGGTATAGCCCCTTGTCTTCCTCCCTGCCCTTCACTTGGTCTGTCTGTCTCTGTCTTGGTAGTTGCCGGTGGACAGCATGGCCGTGCCAGCCTCCCACACTGAGGCCAGGTCTACCCCCCATCATACCAGCCCCCAGGACCACTACCCCACGGCCAGCCAGGGGTCCAGAGCTAGCCCAGGCTGGGGATCTCGACTCAGACAAGATGGTGACAATGCCTTGAGTCTGAGGCATCCTCTGCCTGCTTTCCTGCCTGCCCCACCTGCCTCATATTGTGTGGGCCTTTTTTTGTTTGTTTCATTCATTGTTTTTTTTTTTTTAATTATTTTAAATGAGATTTTTGTTTTTTTTAAATGCAATATCTCTGTATACAGACTGGCTGGGCCCCACCCCCTGCGTGTGGCCCTCCCACAGTATTTTGTGCAATGAAGCCCTGCTCCCAGCCTTTCAGAGACAGGGACACAGCCCCTATTTGGAACCCTGATCATCACCAGACCCTGGGATTGGCTATGGGAAAGCATGCCACAGCCACTCGCCTTCCTACCCCCGCCCGCCATCCCCAGTTGCAGGGGGATCTGGGGACTACCAGAGACTCTGGGAAATGGACAAGGTGGGGGGCCCCACTCTTTCTCTCCTGCAGTCCCGTAGCTGGGGCCTCCTTCCTTCTCAGGGTCTCCCCAGCCCAGTCCCCTTGCTCCCATCCCACTCGGTGCTGTTGGGTAGGGGCCCTGCCAGGAACTGACCAGCTCAGCGAGGAGCCATAATGTGCATATGTGCACAAGCAGGGTTGGGGGAGGGGGGTGTGAGGGGTTGTGCCCAGGTGTTGCCCCCTATCTCCTGGGGAGGGTGAGGCAGGGCAGGGACAGTCTCCAGGGTCAGTCCCTGGATGGGTGGTTACCTCCCCTTCCTCCACCCTAAGCCCTGGGGCCCTGAAATGGGGTGGGAGGGCAGGGGTGGGAGCCCTCCTAGTGGGTTTGGGGGGTTGGGTTCCTGAATGCACCATAATCGCTGTATGAAATATTAAAAAGTCTAAAGTGAAAAGCCTGCTTGCAAATCCCTGTAGGGGTGGAGGG